TATTTCTGTATGATAAAATAATTCTTACAACTTAAGTATAGGATGACAGTGATGAAATCCTTTACTGTTCAAAGTATTTAATCTATTTTAGGTAATACTGATGACCTATAAGTTACTTCTTTAAAACTAAAAGTGTGTTATTTTAGGTGTCTACTCTATTTGAAGTGTCAGGCCAAATGGTGTGCTGAAAAATGAATAACATGTAGAAGATAGACTGATTTATTATTTCTCACATATGTTTTTACAATTAAATATTATGAGCAAAATATATTATGAGATGAAAGAGCCCACAGAGTCTATTTTTTTAAATTTACATTTTATTTTAATCTATAGTTTCATGGCCCCTATTAATTTTCATACTGAAGGACTTACTCATTTAATTTTCTAAAGACATATTTCTTTGACTTTTTTCTCCACATCCTTATGACAATAGCATTCTGCTTCTGTATTCTTTGGTCCAGTTTTTATTGGGATCTGTTTTTATTTTTACCTTTTTTTCCCCTTTATTTTTATACCTTATAAATGTATCCGTTGACTTCTCTCTCTTCTAAGAAAGTTAGGGTTAAAGCTAGGTAGTACTGATTTTGTAATACTTCATAAAACTAACTCAATTTAACAAAGGAAAGTTCAGTGACTTGACCTAGCATTAGTCTCTCTGAGGAAGAACTACTGACCCTAGAAATAGAGTTTTGTATCAAAAGTCACAGTGCATATCAAGACATCTGGTACAGTAATACCTTTCTCTCTGAAATGCTATGACTTCTAAAAGTTTATTAGGGTTAAAAAGAGAATTCTACCTAGCTGAAGCAGAGTATGAATATAACAGACTAGACTGTAAAGTGGCTGGTCTAGATAATCCATCCAGATTACTTAGGGAAGGAAGATTTGTGACCCAAGTTATCCTGAGTGAGTGATCATATATTGGGTTTGGGGATACCCAGTTTTGCTCTGACATCTTGCTGAAAGGCTCTTTCGATCATGGAGACTAGATTAAACCTCCCTCAGTTTTTTTTTTTTTTTTTTGCCATGAAATTTGGTTAAGCAAACACTATGAGGACATTCTGTAACCTGCAGAGAGAAAAGGGCTGTTTTTCAGAATAGAGACTATAACCTGGATTATATTTGATGTATAATTACTTGTTAATGACTGATTTAGTTCTAAGTTACAGTTTTAAGAATTTTACATTAAGAAATATTATCTTTGTGTCTGTTTAGGTCTTTCCCAGGGGAACATTTACTCAGAAATTTTAAAACTAACTGATCTCTGGGAATCATTAAATTTGAAAATATCTGTGACATAGTCCAATAGAGAAAAATTATTAAAGTTGATCACCCCAGGTTATAAGTTATTCCTTGACTGGGACTTGGGCCAAACATGAATGGCCAGAGTAAAACTATAGGCTAAATCAATATCTGAAGAATATGGGCATGGTGGTTAATCAGGCTGGCCCCTGCTCAAATGCTGTGGAACCTCTGTTGTGTGGGCTTCTTGAATACAATACATAGAGATGCAATCTTCTCTTCATAATTTTCATTTAGTGACACTCCTGGACACTCATTGGAAAAATTTTGGACACACAATAGAAATGAAAATCAATAGTAAATCACCCAAATATAGACCCTCTAAAGACTGTATGATGTTGCTTTGAAAATTTTAAATTTAATCTATTTAACATTTGCATGCATTAACCCACTTGTCATATTGGGTCAAATAATATGAAATACTTCTAAGAAGTGGTGATCAGTTCTTTATATTTTTCTGCAAAATTTCAGCACATTAATTAAAAAGATAGAATTGATTTGGTTTCATATCTAAAAATTTGTTTTCAAAATAAAAAATTTAACTTCATATAACCCTTTCCTGAGTGAGGAATTATATTTAGATTGTAACAATTTATTTTAGAATGAAAATTAGGTTTGGTTTGCTCAGTCTCACTCGTAAGCATAATGACTTTATTTTCTTCATGGGGAATTCTGAGCCTTTGGCCTTTTCCTATTCCCACATCTCCGGGAGTTCAGTCTAGTTTCTTTAGCAAAGGGAAAATAATAGTTTTCTAATATGATTTCGGATTTTGGACGTACATTTAGGAGTTTCCAGAGCTTTCTCACAGTTCTGTACATGAGTTTCAAAGCAGGTCCAAAGTCTCACCATGAACTAAGGGTCAGCATCAGATTCAGACCATCCTTGATATGGATTTTTTTTCCCTGTAGAGCTTATACTCTATTCTAAATCAAGTATATTTTTAGTAATAACTCTAGAAAAAGCAGTAAAATATATAAGCAGCTACTCAGAATCTAAGATTCAGCAGGTTTTTTGAGCTTATCTACTACTGGCTCTTTTATTTTTAGTGTTCTATCATCAAAAGTAATATATATTTTTAAAATTGTACACTTAACGATATACTAAGGATTGGGCAAGATGCCTTACATCATTTTGACAACAACTACATTTGCTTTCTCCATTTTACAGATTAAGAAACTAATGTTCAAGAAATTACATAACTTGCCCAGTGATATACAACTGTTTTTTTCAACACCACTTTATTGAGGAAGGATTAGCATACAAAAAGATGTGTATATTTAATATATATAACTTGGTGAGTTTGGAGATAAATATATACCTGGGAAACCACCACCACAATCTATGCAATAAACATGTCTATCTTGGTTGAGTTTCAAACCCAGTTCTGTTGATTGTCAAAGCTCTTTCTTTATGTTATGCTGTCTCTATACGATGAAGCTATAACTCACTATCTTGTCCCTTTCCACTTGAGAATCAAGAGAGTTGGTAATAGAAGAAGTCAAGATGTACCCATTTCAAAACAGGCTGTCCTTTTATTGGATTTAGGCTAGGTGAAAAGGAAAAGGAGGCGGGGAATAGGGAATAAAATGAATAAAATTGAGAATTGTAAAAAGCAAAAATTAAATGTTTTATTTATCTTCAACCATTCTTTATGATGTGTTTACTGTTTCTACAAGATATAACCCCTGCCCTCTTAGAGCTTATTTACTTGAGGAGGATAAGCTAGCGCATATTAATTCTGATTATACAAAAGAGATTTAGGAAGAAGGTGTGTGACTTCATGGAACTTTTTGCCTTAAACAGAATCACCATGCATCTATACTTAAGCTGACATAATGTAAAAAGAAAATCATATTAAAATTTTTGCTTTATTCTACATAATCTAATTTATGGCATGCTAAGGTTTAAGAACAAAGGTTCTGAACTCCAGATATGAGCCTCTGTTAGAGATTAGAGCACAATGTGTGGTTTTAGATGCAAGTTAATATCAACAAAAGGAAAGGGCTCAAAAAATTGTACACAGAGGCTCTCCTAAACAGGTCTGCAACAATAGATTAATTTATGTGTTTACTTGTTTGCTGGCTTCCTAGTGCATTCTATACTGGCTATAAGGAATTCGAATTTGGGAGAATACATGGGATCCTTCATATGCAAATCAAGTTTACACATCAACCATCAGAAAACACGATAGAGCTATTTTTATATTTGTGAGTAAGCTTTTTCCTTAGGATCAAGGACTTGGAGTTCTTGTTTCAGAGCATACTCTGCAGCTACATTACAGAGAGAATTAACTGGAATCTAATCGCATACTTAAGTTCAGGAGCTCAGTGTGGTAACCATCTGATCCAGTGAGTTATCGAATCTTGAGTTAAAAGAACAAAAACACAATAACAAAGTTTTAGGCTTGTCTGTCTCCTGATAATCCTAATTATTTCCCACCACATTCTTTTGCTCTCTACACACTCACCTCCTCTGTCTGTGCTCCCTCTCCAAGAGGAAATAGAGGAAGAACCTTGGGACATCAGTTTCTAAACTCTCTTCTAAATTATGCTTTCAACAGGCACCAATCACAAGTTTGAACTCATGTTCCTTTGGGGCTGACTAGAAGTATAAACCTGAAGAAGGTACTAAGCTCCCTCATTTTTCAGTTTCTCTATCTGTGAAAATGGTATAATTGAGGACACTTCTCTCTTAAGGGTATGGATCACCATGCAGATACTGAACAGGTACTTTGTATTTCTTTTACCAGAGCTCCTCTCACCTGACCACTGCTTTTCTATGTTTTTCAAGGCATGAATGAATTAATCGTGCCAGATTCTCCAACACTTCCTCAGGAGACCCTATTGCTCTGATCAAGAAGTTCCATCAGCACCGAAGAAAACAGCAGGTAGTCAAATACAGTCTTGACTTCTATTTCTGGAAATAATTGACTTATTTTCTTTTGCTTGCAGCTCTGCCTTTGTTTCCTACTTTTTAGCTTTTGACCTATAGCTGAAAAAGTCCCAGAAAGCTGATCTTTCCAAGTTAATCATCCCTGAAGAGTGGCGGACTCATTGTGCACTAAAGCAATCCTTTCTTCTATGTGAGCCAAAAAAAGAAAAACGGCCTGCCAGACACCTGTAAAGAGAAGGCTATCGTCATATAGGAATTTGAGGAACTGCTATATGGTACATTCCTTTTCCAAATGGGAGAGAATAAGCTCTCATGATGTCCCAGAGGGCCTTAAAATAAACAAGAGGGGAAATTGTAACAGCTTGTCATCTGTGCTTGTACACTAGACTTCCATGTAGTTACTCTAGAGAAATCTAAATCAAAAATGCAGATCATTCTTTGAAAAATCCCCAAATCATACGTAGAGACTCAGACAGATGTGGTAAAAAGAGGAAGGTTATTTTATACTTCGTATCTCCAACCCACTGGCAATCAATCTTTTGGAAGGAACAGCAGTTGATTGTGAATTTAGTTTTGAACCACCATTAGGCAAAGATAGTTTCTCTAGAGAGAATCATGCCTGCTAATTACACGTGTACCAGGCCAGATGGAGACAATACAGATTTTCGATACTTTATTTATGCAGTGACATACACTGTCATTCTTGTGCCAGGTCTCATAGGGAATATATTAGCCCTGTGGGTATTCTATGGTTATATGAAAGAAACAAAACGAGCTGTGATATTTATGATAAACTTAGCCATTGCTGACTTACTACAAGTTCTTTCCTTGCCACTGAGGATCTTCTACTACTTGAATCATGACTGGCCATTTGGGCCTGGTCTCTGCATGTTCTGTTTCTACCTGAAGTATGTCAACATGTATGCAAGCATCTACTTCTTGGTCTGCATCAGTGTGCGACGATTTTGGTTTCTCATGTACCCCTTTCGCTTCCATGACTGCAAACAGAAATATGACCTGTACATCAGCATTGCTGGCTGGCTGATCATCTGCCTTGCCTGTGTACTCTTTCCACTCCTCAGAACCAGTGATGATACCTCTGGCAATAGGACCAAATGCTTTGTGGATCTTCCTACCAGGAATGTCAACCTGGCCCAGTCCGTTGTTATGATGACCATTGGCGAGTTGATTGGGTTTGTAACTCCGCTTCTGATTGTCCTATATTGTACCTGGAAGACGGTTTTATCACTGCAAGATAAATATCCCATGGCCCAAGATCTTGGAGAGAAACAGAAAGCCTTGAAGATGATTCTAACCTGTGCAGGGGTATTCCTAATTTGCTTTGCACCTTATCATTTCAGTTTTCCTTTAGATTTCCTGGTGAAGTCCAATGAAATTAAAAGCTGCCTAGCCAGAAGGGTGATTCTAATATTTCATTCTGTGGCATTGTGTCTTGCTAGTCTGAATTCATGTCTTGACCCAGTCATATACTACTTTTCCACTAATGAGTTCCGAAGACGGCTTTCAAGACAAGATTTGCATGACAGCATCCAACTCCATGCAAAATCCTTTGTGAGTAACCATACAGCTTCCACCATGACACCTGAATTATGCTAAAACAAAAAACCAAACTGAATGTGACCTGAAATGCAAGTACATCAGAACATATCTGCAATACCCAAGCCACAGGGAAGAACTTGCAAAACAACACAGCTTTTCAGTTCTGCTCTATCTTACTGCTATGGGGAATTCACTTCTTCAAAGCAGGACCTATTTGGAGCATTACGATCCACGATTATTGATGTTGACATGTCCATGTAGTAATTTTTCTTCAAGTCTGTAAATCTTAAAATATCAAATTTCTGTGACATCCTATAAACATATGCACTCAACTGTAGTCAGTACTTTTACCTGTGAACCTCAGGCACAAAAAGATTATTAGCTTGGAGTCACCATAAACATTTAGTTTTGTTGCAACAGATACTGAGTCTTTATGTTCAGAGGAAATGTAAGTGTCTTTTTATATTAGTAATCACAGTTTACATGCCATTTTCATATGTTTGGTTATATTTTAGTGGGATAGATGATATATTACCCTGTGTAAAGAAAATGTAAACATAAGATCATTTTTATCTCTCAAGTGTGATTACTCTTCAGAGTTTGAAGATTAAAATAGCTATTTTCTTCATTTTTGTGTCAACATGAAACATCATTTGTCACACCTGTTCACAGAATGAAAATCTGAACTCAGGCCTCTGGCATATTTAAACTAAGAACAATATACATATTTACATACGACAACCCTCTGTGACTGGAAAAGATGCCGTGTTGCATCTACCTAGGACAGGTAGTTTGTCAAAGTCCATACAAGGTGACTCAATTGGGCTCTAGGCCTAGGAGAAAGCAGAAAGGTGACAATCACAATTCTGCTCTCTTACACTTTTTCTAAAGAACACTTCTGGAGATGTATGGACCCGCCTAGTAGAGGAAGTTTTTATCATGTTTCTAGAGATACATTGAGGTAATGTTGACAGGTTCCTGCACTTTCTGAGCCTGTGGAAGAAGTAGTGCACTAATGAATCATTAAACCTGGGCCAGAGTGAAAAGATGAAGCAAAGTTGGGTAATCTTTTTAAAATTCTCATCACATTGTATTTCTTACTCTAATACAAGGACACTTACTTAGCTTAGACTGCCAAGTTACTTACACAAGCCAGAGTAAGTCTCTCTGCCCCATCATTGCATACATATTACAGTCAGTCACATGGACCCTAGAATCCACATTGATTTTTTTTGGTCTAGCTTTGCCCCAGACATACCATTCTAAAGCCTACAAAGCCTAGCTCTTAGCAGCTGGGGAAGGCAATTATTTCACCTCTTGAAAAATGCATAGAAGATTAATTTGGTCAGCCTTTGGCAACCAATGGCCAATGACTTGCCTACTACCTGTTTGGTACTATTGTGTGGGAAACAGACCCAGGATATTAGTCGTAATTAAACCTTAGGTTGTAAGTATTAGAATATTTTGAAACATGTTTTAGCAAAAAGCTCTAACTTTAAGAAAGTTCTACTTAAAATCTGTGTGCTATATAATGAAGATACCTTCTACGTCTCACAGAAGGAATGTAGAACCCAATCAAAGGCTTTATCATATTTAGAGGAAAGGGGTTGTTTTAGGCATACAGTTATGATACTAATACATTAGGGGAAAACTGGTGACATCAAAATGAATTCTAATATCTAGACTGATGGAAAGTTTTCTAAAGTTTTCTTTGGACAAGTGTTGATTTTACACATATGTTGTTATTAAGATAATACCCTATTAGAAAACTGACTTTGTGCTGCTAGCAAGTGTATCTATGTGTCTCCTAACTAATCATTGTAAGGTATATGTTTTGATGTGTTAAATAAGTTTTCAATAAGTGTTAAACTGTATTTTAAATAGGGCATCTATAACTGTGTCTTGTCTCTTTGCTTTAAAGTGTCTTTTGTTTGACTATAATTTAGTGTTGCAATAGGATTGCAAGTAATAATTTTGTGGAATTGTGAAATAACTGTGGGTACTTTTAATGTGAGAGTCTTATCTATAGTATTTGTGCTTAGTATTTTCTAGATTAGCATGAATTACACTTCCTAAGGTCACTTTGGAAGATGATTGATTTGATTTAATTAACATATTGATTTCACTTTGACTATATTTTTCTTAAAGAGGAAGGGAAATATTTTCAGGAGATGTTTGACCTTCTTAGATGAATGGTTGAGGGTAGGGCCCATTTGTTAGGCAGCCCATTTACATCATTCCAAAAAAGGACCAGTATTCAGTGTTATGCTGCTTAGCTGAGGACACCCTTTTTCCCCAGGCCTGCCCATCTACGTTTGTATTCAGTGCTCTGATTTACTTTATTCACCCCTTATCCCATCAATATGTTTTGTCTTCTGCTTGATTCCCTTGCTCTCCCAGGCAGCAACCTGATCAATTCATTCACACCATGGTGCTAATAGCTAATGTTAGGTTCATATTAATTTACCCAGGAATATCTGAATTCCAGGCTTTAGGACTAGGCATTAAACCAAAGTGGTGACTTTCAATGGAGGGCTAATACATACTGAAGCAGACAGACTGGAGGGAAAGAAATTTTGGATAAAGTGGGTCCCACAGCACTGCCTTTCATATTGCATACAGTAAGCAAACACCTACTTTGGTTACCATAATGGGAATGCTGACTTTTAAGAAATTAAGAAATGTATCCATGAACATGGCTATCAGTTTCTCAGATGTCTGCTCACCTTCTTTTCATTTTGCCTCTCTCCTTTCCTACGTTGGGCCTGATTTTCAGGGGAAAGTCTAAACTAGTAGCTTACTAATTTAGGAGTACTGGTGCAGCTACGATCCAGACAGCAGCCTGTTCTCTGAGCTTCTCCATTCCATGGCTTATCCAGACTTCTCATTTATCACTCTCTGGGTTCTATGAAATTGTGGTGCAAAGAGTAAACACCCTCAACCATAGTAATGTATACTTCAAGATAAATAATTCCACATTTCCTATATAAAGTTGTTGAATTTTGATTCAAAAATGCGTAAGTATTCCAATAAGAAAAACTTTGTATGTAGTGATTTCTATGTAAAAATATTGTTATTATTATTATATTCAAATGGTTTATATGTTTTCATTGTCACTCAGTTAAGCAGCCAATTCTGTTAGCTGGTAATTCCACAAAGAGAAGCCATCTGCCCCAGGAGCAACAGACCAAGCTGCCTTGGTCTGAGAGGGTGCATCTGTGGAACTCTTGCGCAACTTACATTTTATGTCACCTTTTGATTTTACTCCCAAGATACTGTGAAAATGTTGCACTTGGAATTTATTTATGGCTATAACTTATAATATTCATTTTAATAATAAAGATTGTCTTTGTAATTACATAGAAATTTTCTGCCTCCAGAAGTCAATGTGTACTTAG